TGTTTCAAACGAAGATCGATTTATTCCCTTAAAACTCGTGGAAGGGGTACGAGTTGGTGGGCACAGAGGAGTATCGAAAGTATTAGAGTTTGCAGAAGGTGGGAATCAGAGTACCTTTCTGCAGAAGGCGCACCTGTTGCCTGCTGCTCGGCTGCATTGTCTGCGAAAGGAAAAGGGGCGACGCTTCACTCTGACTTTTGGGGTTTCTAAAGAGCTGGGTCACGGTCACTGTCTACCCTCTCCCCTTCCTCTCCCCCCCCCCCGCAAGCACCACGTCCTCCATCGAACGTGGGCACTGCATGGAAATAAGGAAACATAGAAAAATAAGCCCTACCCCCACTCCCATTCCCTTTCAGATGGGAGTGTGGGGGGTGGGGGTGGGGTAGAGAGAGTGAGAGAGAGAGATAATTAGAATGAATATATGCCAGAAGAGGAGGAGGCCTGGGACAGGAAAAGGGAGTAAAAGGGGATGAACCGGGTAGGGAAATCCCACCCGAACTGCGTGAGCCCTCTGAGCGTCTCGTGTCATGGGACATCTGTACGCTCTTCCGCTAAGGGGGTGACGAAGGTGGGTGGGAGAGGTTAGGGCGCTGCAAGGCACATCCCATTCCGTGCGGCTCCAGGTGCGTACTACCTGGCCACGCCGGCCTTGCCTTCCGCCGGTGCTTTTGTTGCACCCTCCCCACATGTGAGCGGCCGAGCCGCTGCGCGGGCGCAGGGGCTTCGGGGAAAGTGAAGTGTCGCGACGCTGCGGGCTGCGCAGACCTGGGAGAGGTCACACCTCTTTCGGAAAAAAAAAAAGAAAAGAAAAAAAACACCAAAAACCACCCAAGCTGGCTACCAAGGTGAACGCAGAGCGGTTCCCACCTTAAAATCGGCCCTGCTCGTGACGTCAGGTCGGAAATATACCAAAGCGAGCGCGGGCCAGGAGTCCAGGGAGCGCGGCAGCGCGGCGATTGGGCGGCGGGCCGCTGACGCGCGCTGACGCGCGGAGACTTTAGGTGCATGTTGGCAGCGGCAGCGCAAGCCACATAAACAAAGGCACATTGGCGGCCAGGGCCAGTCCGCCCGGCGGCTCGCGCACGGCTCCGCGGTCCCTTTTGCCTGTCCAGCCGGCCGCCTGTCCCTGCTCCCTCCCTCCGTGAGGTGTCCGGGTTCCCTTCGCCCAGCTCTCCCACCCCTACCCGACCCCGGCGCCCGGGCTCCCAGAGGGAACTGCACTTCGGCAGAGTTGAATGAATGAAGACAGACGCGGAGAACTCCTAAGTGAGTAGATGCAGCCCATGCAGTTCGCCTTCTTTTATGCTTTTTCCTTCTTTTGCACGTCTCTTCTTTCCACTTGTGTGGGACAGGTTCTCTGGAAGTGGGAGCCAGAGGCTTCTAGTGAGAGTGGGACCGAAGGATGGGGAGTGCGTGCGCGCAGTTACCGGGGGGCATTTGTTCGAACTCCGGCTTTGGCACTAGTGGGGAGTTGGCTCTCGACAGAGGTTTCCAGGCTCCTCATTGGTGGACGTGGAAGGGAGACTCCACAGTTTGGGAGCTGAGGACTAGCCCGCGGAAATGTGCGCAAAGTTTGCTGTTAGTGAGGAATTGATTGTGGCCTGTGAACACGGAGACTCCAAGTCCTATGTATACGAGGGAAGCTGCCCACAAACTGACAGGGAGAGGAAGTTCTTCAGTTTATGCGTTGCTTGGGAACTGTGTCTCCGCGGCTGGCCAGCGCGCGATGTTTCCCGGGTATTGTTGAGTAAGGGTGGTGTTGGTAGCGTGTCCTGTTACTAAGTTGCCTGAAATTTCTGGTTTTGACATATGCTGTCCTTGGGTTTGCGAATGTATCAGAGCGAGAATATGAATATGTAAAGAGTACAGTTATGAAACTGTGGAGCTACCAGGGGGTTAATATCCAACACAGGAATATCTCTAAGGGCTGTGGGGTTCGAGTCTCCTTTCTGCTTTTTCTGGGTAATCTTCCCCCCACCCCCACCACCACTATGAAGCAAGATTGTGGGGGAGGGGAAAGAATAAAAAGAGAGGATACTGGCTTTCTTTTTTCATTAGTAATAAGATTGTCTGTGCTCTAGAATGTCTTCCAAGTGGGAACATCTGAAAATTGCTAGGACACAAGAATGCCTTGTTCCAGAAAGGCAGATTGTGGAAGGCATTATGGGGAAGGTGTTCATCTTGCTGTGCTGGGAAACACTTCTAATATTGGTGCCAATACCATATAAGCAGTATGTCCCCCCTCTGCAATTGACCTAAGAAGCTCCTGGAAAAGTAGATCCCCTCTTCCCACCTTGTGACCATTAAGCCTTGTGACCATTAAAGATGCTGAAAGACAAGTTTTCTGGAAAAGTGAACATCAATTTATCTGTAGCTCCAATCCCAGTGCTCTGTCAAAAGCACTTTAGAAGTGCGGATGCTTCCACTCAACTTGCCTTCTCAGTCAAGGCCTTTCTAACATTTTGTAAGGGGGAAGATTGTTTTCTCATTTTATATTCTTGACTTCTACTTTCTTCCCCTCTACCAAAAGAAAAGGCAATTTCACCACAAGAAAAAAAAATGCAAGAGAAGGTTCCAATGCTGTATTTTCATACTCTAGTCTTCATACTCAGGTCCTGAATTAACCTAAGATGGAAATGACCTCTCCACCTACACTGTAGCAAAGGGGCCAGTTCATTACATCATAAATGTTAAATGAGTTCATGGACTAGCTTTCCTCTTGCAGGATCTTCTCTCTGCAAGGATTTACACAGTGCAATGGGTGGTATTTTCTGTTGTTTCAAGTCATTTCTTTTATACATTCATTTTAAGTGCTATGTTTGGTAAAGGCTTCCCACTCATTTCCAATGAGACAAACAGGGAAGGCATGGAAGGGCCTGCCTGGTGAGTCTACATATGCCCAGCTGAATCTCTGTCGGGAAGAAACCCTGAAGCTTCCTGTGTCTGTATTTCAGGGAGGAGATTGGACAGGCTGGACTCCCCATTGCTTTTCTAAAAATCTTGGAAACTTTGTCCTTCATTGAATTACGACACTGTCCACCTTTAATTTCCTCGAAAACGCCTGTAACTCGGCTGAAGGTTAGTGCAACTTCATTTCTTTCCTTTACTCTCCAGAGCTCCCCAAACATCAAGAAACAGGACAAGGCAAACCCTGTAACTTAAGGTTTGCCCGACCCATCGCCTTCGGGAACAACTTTCTCATTGTGAAATTCAACTTCATTTCTAGATGGTCATTTCTAGAAAGAGACTGCTGAATCTGAGCTTCAGAGAAGAGGCTCATCTGAGTGGGATGAGTGGGGGGGTATGAGGGAGATGTTTGGAAATACCCAGGAGTGTAGACCCTCAGTAGCTTTTTAGCTCTGGGTCTTTATTTGGTTAGTCTTTCCACGCCCTAAACTGTTGTTCTGCAGCATTCTCTCTCTCCTGCCTTTCCTCTCGCGCCCCTACATGCTCTCTGACTGCCGCGGGCTGCCGGTGTAGCTCCAGGTGTACCCGAGCCCGGGAGAAAGTGTTCAGTTGACCAGGCTGAGTGTGTTATCACCCTGTTTCATTTCCAGCCATGCCTTGTGTTCAGGCGCAGTATGGGTCCTCGCCTCAAGGAGCCAGCCCCGCTTCTCAGAGCTACAGTTACCACTCTTCGGGAGAATACAGCTCCGATTTCTTAACTCCAGAGTTTGTCAAGTTTAGCATGGACCTCACCAACACTGAAATCACTGCCACCACTTCTCTCCCCAGCTTCAGTACCTTTATGGACAACTACAGCACAGGCTACGACGTCAAGCCACCTTGCTTGTACCAAATGCCCCTGTCCGGACAGCAGTCCTCCATTAAGGTAGAAGACATTCAGATGCACAACTACCAGCAACACAGCCACCTGCCCCCCCAGTCTGAGGAGATGATGCCGCACTCCGGGTCGGTTTACTACAAGCCCTCCTCGCCCCCGACGCCCACCACCCCGGGCTTCCAGGTGCAGCACAGCCCCATGTGGGACGACCCGGGATCTCTCCACAACTTCCACCAGAACTACGTGGCCACTACGCACATGATCGAGCAGAGGAAAACGCCAGTCTCCCGCCTCTCCCTCTTCTCCTTTAAGCAATCGCCCCCTGGCACCCCGGTGTCTAGTTGCCAGATGCGCTTCGACGGGCCCCTGCACGTCCCCATGAACCCGGAGCCCGCCGGCAGCCACCACGTGGTGGACGGGCAGACCTTCGCTGTGCCCAACCCCATTCGCAAGCCCGCGTCCATGGGCTTCCCGGGCCTGCAGATCGGCCACGCGTCTCAGCTGCTCGACACGCAGGTGCCCTCACCGCCGTCGCGGGGCTCCCCCTCCAACGAGGGGCTGTGCGCTGTGTGTGGGGACAACGCGGCCTGCCAACACTACGGCGTGCGCACCTGTGAGGGCTGCAAAGGCTTCTTTAAGGTGAGCAATGGCGGGAGCGGAGTAGGCAGGTAAAAATGTTGGTCTATATTGTCTCCTTTTGCAGCGCACAGTGCAAAAAAATGCAAAATACGTGTGTTTAGCAAATAAAAACTGCCCAGTGGACAAGCGTCGCCGGAATCGCTGTCAGTACTGCCGATTTCAGAAGTGCCTGGCTGTTGGGATGGTCAAAGAAGGTAGGCTGAGGGGAGCTGCCGACCCTCCAGTTAAAGCGGCGCTAACAGGGCTCTTCCTTTGCAGTGGTTCGCACAGACAGTTTAAAAGGCCGGAGAGGTCGTTTGCCCTCGAAACCGAAGAGCCCACAGGAGCCCTCTCCCCCTTCGCCCCCGGTGAGTCTGATCAGTGCCCTCGTCAGGGCCCATGTCGACTCCAACCCGGCTATGACCAGCCTGGACTATTCCAGGGTAAGAAGCTGGCGGGGGGGATATCATGTGGACTCATTAAGTGCTTTTTAAAATGAAATTCCAGTTCCAGGCGAACCCTGACTATCAAATGAGTGGAGATGACACCCAGCATATCCAGCAATTCTATGATCTCCTGACTGGCTCCATGGAGATCATCCGGGGCTGGGCAGAGAAGATCCCTGGCTTCGCAGACCTGCCCAAAGCCGACCAAGACCTGCTTTTTGAATCAGCTTTCTTAGAACTGTTTGTCCTTCGATTAGCATACAGGTAATAAGGGAGGGAGGGAGACAATCCAGGGATCTCCCCTCTCTCTCTTTGGTATTAATTGCAGGTCCAACCCAGTGGAGGGTAAACTCATCTTTTGCAATGGGGTGGTCTTGCACAGGTTGCAATGCGTTCGTGGCTTTGGGGAATGGATTGATTCCATTGTTGAATTCTCCTCCAACTTGCAGAATATGAACATCGACATTTCTGCCTTCTCCTGCATTGCTGCCCTGGCTATGGTCACAGGTCAGTACTGCAGGCGCAGGGCGCTTCCCCTCTCTTCTTTTGTTTCTGATTATGTTTTCTGCAGAGAGACACGGGCTCAAGGAACCCAAGAGAGTGGAAGAACTGCAAAACAAGATTGTAAATTGTCTCAAAGACCACGTGACTTTCAACAATGGGGGGTTGAACCGCCCCAATTATTTGTCCAAACTGTTGGGGAAGCTCCCAGAACTTCGTACCCTTTGCACACAGGGGCTACAGCGCATTTTCTACCTGAAATTGGAAGACTTGGTGCCACCGCCAGCAATAATTGACAAACTTTTCCTGGACACTTTACCTTTCTAAGACCTCCTCCCAAGCACTTCAAAGGAACTGGAATGATAATGGAAACTGTCAAGAGGGGGCAAGTCACATGGGCAGAGATAGCCGTGTGAGCAGTCTCAGCTCAAGCTGCCCCCCATTTCTGTAACCCTCCTAGCCCCCTTGATCCCTAAAGAAAACAAACAAACAAACAAAAACTGTTGCTATTTCCTAACCTGCAGGCAGAACCTGAAAGGGCATTTTGGCTCCGGGGCATCCTGGATTTAGAACATGGACTACACACAATACAGTGGTATAAACTTTTTATTCTCAGTTTAAAAATCAGTTTGTTGTTCAGAAGAAAGATTGCTATAATGTATAATGGGAAATGTTTGGCCATGCTTGGTTGTTGCAGTTCAGACAAATGTAACACACACACACATACACACACACACACACACACAGAGACACATCTTAAGGGGACCCACAAGTATTGCCCTTTAACAAGACTTCAAAGTTTTCTGCTGTAAAGAAAGCTGTAATATATAGTAAAACTAAATGTTGCGTGGGTGGCATGAGTTGAAGAAGGCAAAGGCTTGTAAATTTACCCAATGCAGTTTGGCTTTTTAAATTATTTTGTGCCTATTTATGAATAAATATTACAAATTCTAAAAGATAAGTGTGTTTGCAAAAAAAAAGAAAATAAATACATAAAAAAGGGACAAGCATGTTGATTCTAGGTTGAAAATGTTATAGGCACTTGCTACTTCAGTAATGTCTATATTATATAAATAGTATTTCAGACACTATGTAGTCTGTTAGATTTTATAAAGATTGGTAGTTATCTGAGCTTAAACATTTTCTCAATTGTAAAATAGGTGGGCACAAGTATTACACATCAGAAAATCCTGACAAAAGGGACACATAGTGTTTGTAACACCGTCCAACATTCCTTGTTTGTAAGTGTTGTATGTACCGTTGATGTTGATAAAAAGAAAGTTTATATCTTGATTATTTTGTTGTCTAAAGCTAAACAAAACTTGCATGCAGCAGCTTTTGACTGTTTCCAGAGTGCTTATAATATACATAACTCCCTGGAAATAACTGAGCACTTTGAATTTTTTTTATGTCTAAAATTGTCAGTTAATTTATTATTTTGTTTGAGTAAGAATTTTAATATTGCCATATTCTGTAGTATTTTTCTTTGTATATTTCTAGTATGGCACATGATATGAGTCACTGCCTTTTTTTCTATGGTGTATGACAGTTAGAGATGCTGATTTTTTTTCTGATAAATTCTTTCTTTGAGAAAGACAATTTTAATGTTTACAACAATAAACCATGTAAATGAACAGAATTTTGTCTTCTTTTTGGGTCAGAAAAA